GAGGTTGCAGCGAGCCGAGATCGCGCCACCACACTCCAGCCTGGGCGACAGAGCGAGACTCTGTCTCAAAAAAAAAAAAAAAAAAGTAAATGAGAATATACATAAAGCACTTAGCACAATGGCATACTATTTACTATAGTTTACTATTTATTGCAACTCTCATTTTGCAGGTATCTTGCCTAAGGTGCAAGCAGAAGAAACAGGATTTTCAACCCAGATCTGAAAACTCCCAAGCCTCTGCCTTTTTCTTTTTATCCTTTTTCTTTTTCCTTGTTAAAAAACTTGCTTCCTGTACAGAGAGGGGAAATGCTCAGTCCCCACGTCAGTGGTTGAACTCCAAGCCAGAAGATCCCTATTTTGATTTTGTCCTCTGGCCTGTCGCCAGCCCCTCAACAGTACTTGAATTAATAAAAGGGCAGGTTTTAAGCCTCATGTATCTGCGCAGGTGACTCCTTCTGTGACCCCGAATAAACCTGTTCCGGTCCCGTTCCGGGGAAACAGCCTTGCCTTCCCCTGCCCCCAGAAAGTTACCCTCGCCCTCCGAGCCACAACTCCCCACGCCGCCAACTCGGTCTTTACATCATTTTCGACGCCCCCTAAGTCCCTCCCGAGAGGCGCAGGCGCACATCGCCCCTTCTAGCGAACTACATCTCCCACAATCCCAATCGGCCGGACCACCTCCGCTCGGGGCGGGGACGGAGGTGGAGCTGGTGGTCCCCGGTCGGGACGAAGGCTCCCGAGGTGCCCTGCCTGGGTCCTCCGGGGTAAAGTTCGTTTGGCGGAAGATTGTCCGTTTTCCTGGTAAGGTCACCTGTCCCAATCAGGTACGATTCTGCCTTCCGTACCCCCGAGCCCCTCAGTGTAAAGTGGCAAATGGTCTAGCCCGGCGGAGGCACCAGCTGGAGGCGGTGGGAGGGACACCCGCAGTGAAGGGCGGACCGCGCACGCATGCGCAGAGGCGCGGCAGGGGGGCGGGAGCCGCGGAACCCCTACCCCAGGTCTGCGCAGGTGAGGAGGGGGCGGGGCAGGACCGACCTCCCTTGCCATGATAACCACCTTCGCAGCCGGCTCCCAGACCGTTGGCACCGATTGCCTAGAAAATAGGGGGTCTCAGGAGCTCCGTTTTAGCGTTTATATATCCCAATTCCAATTAAGCCACTTCCAGTATTTTTTGGCCATTGTCAGTGTACAAGTCTTCCTCCTCTTCGAGACCATGTTATTGCAATAGCAGCAAACGTGTTGGGAGGCCTCACAATTCATCATGGTTTTTCTGGCCTCTGGCAGATAGCTCCTTCCTAGCGAGCTGTGGAGCTTAAAGTCTTTTGGACACTTGATTCTATTCAATCCAGTATCAGACCAGGTACGTACCTTGTCCATAAGTCGTCTTATGAGTTGTTCAACCTATATTTGTTGTCGTTTTATAGGTCATTGCTAGGAAGAACTCTGGGTACAATAATGAATACAATGTATGTGATGATGGCTCAGATCTTAAGATCTCACCTGATAAAGGCTACAGTGATTCCTAATCGAGTGAAAATGCTTCCATATTTTGGTATCATTAGAAATAGAATGATGTCAACCCATAAATCCAAAAAGAAGATCAGAGAATATTATAGACTGCTGAACGTGGAGGAAGGATGCTCTGCAGATGAAGTCAGGGAATCTTTTCATAAGCTTGCCAAGCAATATCATCCTGACAGTGGCTCTAATACTGCTGATTCTGCAACATTTATAAGGATTGAAAAAGCTTATAGAAAGGTGCTCTCCCATGTGATAGAACAAACAAATGCCAGTCAGAGTAAAGGTGAAGAAGAAGAAGATGTAGAAAAATTCAAATATAAAACACCCCAACACCGACATTATTTAAGTTTTGAAGGTATTGGTTTTGGGACTCCAACTCAACGAGAGAAGCATTATAGGCAATTTAGGGCAGACCGTGCTGCTGAACAAGTGATGGAATATCAAAAGCAGAAACTACAAAGCCAGTATTTTCCTGATAGTGTAATTGTTAAAAATATAAGACAGAGCAAACAGCAAAAGATAACGCAAGCTATAGAACGTTTAGTGGAGGACCTCATTCAAGAATCCATGGCAAAAGGAGACTTTGACAATCTCAGTGGGAAAGGAAAACCTCTGAAAAAGTTTTCTGACTGTTCTTACATTGATCCCATGACTCACAACCTGAACCGAATACTGATCGATAATGGATACCAACCAGAATGGATCCTTAAGCAAAAGGAAATAAGCGATACTATTGAGCAACTCAGAGAGGCAATTTTAGTGTCTAGGAAAAAACTTGGGAATCCAATGACACCAACTGAAAAGAAACAGTGGAACCATGTTTGTGAGCAGTTTCAAGAAAACATCAGAAAATTAAACAAGCGAATTAATGATTTTAATTTAATTGTTCCCATCCTGACCAGGCAAAAAGTCCATTTTGATGCTCAGAAAGAAATTGTCAGAGCCCAGAAAATATACGAGACCCTTATAAAAACAAAAGAAGTCACAGATAGAAACCCAAATAACCTTGATCAAGGAGAAGGAGAGAAAACACCTGAAATCAAGAAAGGTTTTTTAAACTGGATGAATCTGTGGAAATTTATTAAAATACGATCATTTTGATGTTTACTATCATAAATCATTCTTAGTTCCACTGACACTTTACATGGAAAATGAGATTTATTGCTATAATACAAGAATTTAAGAATTGTGCCATTGTACTTATCACAAAACTAATCACATAGCCAATGATGTGTGAGTGAGAAACCTATCAGGTTTGTCCTGAGGATATAGCAAGAAAAGAAAATAACTGAAACTCCTTTTTTT